TTCCACCCAGTTTGAAGGAAGAGGTGGGATCAGTTCCCTTTAGTTGTGGGAGGAAGAGGGAAGGATGCCCTTCAGTTTTCTGGGAAAAGATTGGGAGGAGTCAGTTTGAGGGGGCAGATAGAACACGTTCCCCTCAGTTTTGGAGAAAAAGTGGGATGGGTGCCCCTCAGCCTGAATGAAAAGTGGAGACGGTCCTCCTCTGTTTGGGGCGCTATGAGCCGAATGCCCCTCAGATTTGGAAAAAGTTGGGTGCATCTCGCCTAGTTTGAAGGGAATCAGTAGGCTGGGTTTTCCATAGGTTCCTGTCAGCTTCATCAAAGAGATGAGACAGTTCTCTGTAGTGTGACTGAAAGGGAGGGCCAGGTGCCCCTTGGTTTGGGAGATGAAGAACAGCCTCCCTCTTCGCCTGGCACGAGCTGGGCCAGTCTGGGCCTTAGGGTTTCTGGGACGTTGGGGGCAGCGTTGTCCGTCACTGCTTTGGGGAGCGTCCAGTGCGCGTGCGCAGCTCAGGTCCGGGTGGGGGCCGGCAGGGGGTCCTGGGCTTGGCAACGTGGGCGGAGGGCGGCCAAGCACGGTCCCCTGCGTTTTGCACCCGGCCGCGCCTTGGTCCCAGGGGGGTGCTGCTCGCCGCACAGCAGCGCTGGCCGAGGAGGAGCCGTGCCCCTCCCGTCCTGACCGCGCCCCCCGCAGACCCCCGCCCTTCCCGCTGCGGGCTGCCCCAGGGGGGCCGTGGCCGCGCACCGCTCTGGATCTGGTGGGGGCGGTTTTGGGGAGGTTTGGGGGCGCGGACTCGAAGGAGTAGGTTGTGGAACTTGGGGGAGAGCTGCACTGGGGAATTTCCGGAGCTGGGACTGATTTAGGGAGGAAAGAGGAGAGAGTCCCCGACTACGAGAGTCCGAGGCAGGGTCTCGGAGCCTGGACCTGGCTTGGGGGTATCGGAGCCGGGATTGGGGGGAGCGGGCCCCACGTGCCTGTGACGCGGGGGCGCCCGGTAGGTGGCGGCGGCGACGCGGGGCCGGCGGCCGTGCGGTGCCGGGAGGGCGGCTGGGCAGGCGGCAGGATGCTGCGCGCCGCCCTGTCCCTGCTCGCGCTGCCCCTGGCGGGGGCGGCCGAAGAGCCCACCCAGAAGCCAGAGTCCCCGGGCGAGCCTCCCCCAGGCTTAGAGCTCTTCCGCTGGCAGTGGCACGAGGTGGAGGCGCCCTACCTGGTGGCCCTGTGGATCCTGGTGGCCAGTCTGGCCAAAATCGGTGAGTGCGTGTGTGCGTGCGCCAGGCCGACCCTGATCCATCCTGCACTCTTTTTGCATTGCAGTGTTTCACCTGTCTCGGAAAGTAACATCTCTGGTCCCTGAGAGCTGCCTGCTGATTTTGCTGGGCCTGGTGCTAGGGGGAATTGTTTTGGCTGTGGCCAAGAAAGCTGAGTACCAGCTGGAGCCAGGCACCTTCTTCCTCTTCCTGCTGCCTCCTATTGTGTTGGACTCAGGCTATTTCATGCCTAGCAGGCTGTTCTTTGACAACTTGGGTGCCATCCTCACCTATGCCGTGGTAGGCACACTCTGGAATGCCTTCACAACAGGCGCTGCCCTCTGGGGCTTGCAGCAGGCTGGACTTGTAGGTGAGTGACCCTAAGACCTGGGCTTTGCCAGAGACTGGCCTGTCCTACACATGTCCCTTAATAGCCCCTAGGGTGCAGGCTGGCTTACTGGACTTCCTGCTGTTTGGGAGCCTCATCTCGGCGGTGGACCCCGTGGCCGTGCTAGCTGTCTTTGAGGAGGTGCACGTCAATGAGACTCTCTTTATCATCGTCTTTGGCGAGTCCCTGCTCAACGATGCTGTCACCGTGGTGAGCGTGCTCAGCTGACTGCCATTCCCTGAGCCTCACTGCTGACTCTCCTCTTCTCGCTCAGGTGCTGTACAAGGTCTGCAACTCCTTTGTGGAGATGGGCTCTGCCAATGTGCAGGCCACTGACTACCTGAAGGGAGTCGGTCAGTATTTCCCCGCTCCCAGCTGGCATTGGGGGGTCATGCTGACAACCCACTCCTCCCCCAGCCTCCCTGTTTGTGGTCAGTCTGGGCGGGGCAGCCGTGGGCTTAGTCTTTGCCTTCCTCCTGGCCCTGACCACACGCTTCACCAAGCGGGTCCGCATCATCGAGCCGCTGCTGGTCTTCCTCCTCGCCTACGCAGCCTACCTCACTGCTGAAATGGCCTCGCTCTCCGCCATTCTTGCGTGAGTTCTGGGGGCCTTGCAGGCAGATAGCTCCCACTTGCCATGTCTCTCCATCCTCTCCCAGGGTGACCATGTGTGGCCTGGGCTGTAAGAAGTACGTGGAGGCCAACATCTCCCATAAGTCACGCACAACTGTCAAATATACAATGAAGACTCTAGCCAGCTGTGCTGAGACCGTGATCTTCATGCTGCTTGGCATCTCAGCCGTGGACTCTTCTAAGTGGGCCTGGGATTCTGGGCTGGTGCTGGGCACCCTCATCTTCATCCTGTTCTTCCGAGCCCTCGGTATTGCTGGCACCCTCTGCTTTCCCACTCTCCTTTGCTCCCACTGGCCTCCCTCCCGCTGTAGGCGTAGTCCTGCAGACCTGGGTGCTGAATCAGTTCCGGCTAGTCCCTCTGGACAAGATTGACCAAGTGGTGATGTCCTATGGGGGCCTGCGGGGGGCTGTGGCCTTTGCTCTCGTCATCCTACTGGATAGGACCAAGGTCCCTGCCAAGGACTACTTTGTAGCCACCACTATTGTAGTGGTCTTCTTCACAGTCATCGTGCAGGTGGGAGTGCCCACAAGGCTGGGTAGGGAGAGTAGGGCAGGGCTCACCTCCTGCCTGTCCATAGGGCTTGACCATCAAGCCACTGGTCAAATGGCTGAAGGTGAAGAGGAGTGAGCATCACAAACCCACCCTGAACCAGGAGCTGCATGAACACGTGGGTATCAGAACCCCAGCCCTCGCCTGTCCTGATCCAGTCCCCCTACCCACCCCCCTTCTAGACTTTTGACCACATTCTGGCTGCAGTGGAGGACGTTGTGGGGCACCATGGCTACCACTACTGGAGGGACAGGTGAGGGAGCTGCCCCGAGGCTCCTTCAGCAGGGACTCAGGGCCGGGCCTGGCATCCTCTGTAGGTGGGAGCAGTTTGACAAGAAATACCTGAGTCAGCTGCTGATGCGACGATCAGCCTACCGCATCCGGGACCAGATCTGGGATGTGTACTACAGGCTTAACATCCGGGATGCCATCAGCTTTGTGGACCAGGTGGGCCAGCAGCTTCCAGGTGGGCCAGTGGTTTGCTGGCTGACCTTGGTCTTGACACCTGCAGGGAGGCCACGTCTTGTCTTCCACAGGTCTCACTCTGCCTTCTATGCCCAGCCGCAATTCTGTGGCAGAAACTTCTGTCACCAACCTGCTGTGAGTCCTTGAGCCCCTTCCCCTTCCTCATATCTCCAGCACATGTGTCCCCTGCCTCCTGCAGGAGGGAGAGTGGCAGTGGAGCGTGTCTGGATCTGCAGGTGATTGACACAGTACGCAGCGGCCGGGATCGTGAGGATGCTGTGATGCATCATCTGCTCTGCGGAGGCCTCTACAAGCCGCGCCGTAGGGTGAGAGCAGGCAGGCATCAGGATTTTGAGGGTCCTCATAGCCAGGCGGGGCTGTCATTGCCAGTACAAAGCCAGCTGCAGTCGCCACTTCATCTCAGAGGATGCGCAGGAGCGGCAGGACAAGGAGGTCTTCCAGCAGAACATGAAGCGGCGGCTGGAGTCCTTTAAGTCCACCAAGCACAACATCTGCTTCACCAAGAGCAAGCCACGACCCCGCAAGACTGGCCGCAGGAAGGCATGTCTTCCCTCAGGGACTCCTCTTGGGAGCAGAGGCTCAGGTTTTCTTTCTTGGTCCTCAGAAGGATGGTGTGGCGAATGCTGAGGCTACAAATGGGAAACATCGAGGCCTGGGCTTTCAGGACACAGGCAAGCAGGGAGCAGTGTGGGATTGAGGATGGGGATGCCTGACTCTGCTCTTGTCTCTGTCCAGCTGCTGTGATATTAACCGTGGAGTCTGAGGAGGAGGAGGAGGAGAGCGACAGTTCAGAGACAGAGAAGGAGGACGATGAGGGGATCATCTTTGTGGCTCGTGCCACCAGTGAGGTTCTCCAAGAGGGCAAGGTCTCAGGTAATGGCTTCCTCCCTGCCCACCTCCCCTCTGTAATGAGTTCATGTGTACTCTCTGTCCCCAGGAAGCCTTGAGGTGTGCCCAAGCCCACGAATCATTCCCCCCTCCCCAACCTGTGCAGAAAAGGAGCTCCCCTGGAAGAGTGGGCAGGGGGACCTGGCAGTGTACGTGTCCTCGGAAACCACCAAGATTGTGCCTGTGGACATGCAGACGGGTTGGAACCAGAGCATCTCATCCCTGGAGAGCCTAGCGTCCCCTCCCTGTAACCAGGCCCCAATTCTGACCTGCCTGCCTCCCCATCCACGGGGCACTGAAGAGCCCCAGGTCCCTCTCCACCTACCTTCTGATCCACGCTCTAGCTTCGCCTTCCCACCGAGCCTGGCCAAGGCTGGCCGCTCTCGCAGTGAGAGCAGCGCTGACCTCCCCCAGCAGCAGGAGCTGCAGCCCCTCATGGGCCACAAGGACCACACCCATCTCAGCCCAGGCACCGCTACCTCCCACTGGTGCATCCAGTTCAACAGAGGCAGCCGGCTGTAGCTCAAGGCCTCGGGGAGGAGCAGGAGGTGGAATCCCTGTGGGAAGTGCTCCCTGGGTGATGGGTAGAGCCCTCGAAACTTGACATGGGGCCAGAAGGGCCTGGGTTGAAGTAGTAATTGGGCTTCCTTGGAGCTAGTCAGAGGGGTCACCTAAGCTGGTCCTCACAGGGGCCTTTCTCACCACCTCCCTGCTCCTAACCCCTGCCACTTTCTGTTTCATTAAGGCCTCTACTCTGGCTCAGGACCCAGTCCAGGCCTTCTACGGGCTAGGCCCAGAGACTTGGGTTGCTGGTCCCCCTTCCCTAGTGGGTTTTCCCGGGGACTCTATAGGCAGCTGCTCCTGCCCGCAAAGCAAGAGCATCATTCCTATTCTTCAGTGGATGCCAGCCTTCCCTGCCCCAACTCCCTCCCCAGCACTGGGTCAGTGGTGTCCTGGCAGTGAGGCTCCGTGAGGGGCTGGCCCTTAGAGGAACTGGGGTGGGAGGTGGGGCAGGCCTCACCCTTGGGCTTTGCTGCCCTGTTGGGTCAGCTACCCATAGTCCATTTTTTTAGGGCAGTGGGAACCTCTGCCTCCACTTCCTGCTTTAGCCCCTTCCCTTTGCTGCCAGGTATTGGGGTAATATTTCCTCCTTTTCCAAGACCAAGGCCAAGAGGCTGGGCCAGGCTTCAGTTCAGGCCTGTTGCTTAACTGGGGTCACCCTGGGATCTGCTGCTCTGGGTCTAAGTCTAGACCTTTCTGATCCTTGGGTCTGGGTTTTTTGAGGAGGGGACATAGTGGCCTCTGGGCTGCCATGTCACCACCTGAACATTCCCCAAACAGAGAAGGAACCCAGCATCTCAGGGCCACTGCTCCATTGCTCTGGGGGCTGGGATGCCTGGCTAAGCAGGGGCTGACAGGGTGGCAGGTGACTTTCTAGGGATCAGCACCTGCCCTGTGTTTTGTACCTTGAACCTAAGATATATTAAACATCTCTCAGATGGATGGGTGTCTTGTGTCCATGTGTCAGGGGGTTC